GATGATACGGGCACTGGAGGAAGGCACAGAAAGAGAAAGGGCTTGGAAGTAGAAAGAGACATTACTTACCTGCGGTGGAGACCCCAAGAAGATACAGCCACTGCTACAGAAGAAACAGATGCACAGGCCAATGAGCTCTGTGGAGACCCCAAGAGGATACAGCCACTGCTACAAAAGAAACAGATGCACAGGCCAATGAACTCTGAGAGTCCCTTAGCCTCCCCACGCAAACTGGGGACCTCCACCAACCCCTCACCTTATTCCGGACCACATTTCCATCAGTAGCGTTGAGAAGCACATCCAGCTGCTCAAACCAGCTGAGGCTCGTATTCATATCCTGTGGCAGGGGAGCGGCAGGGGTCTGGCTCCCTGGTGTCTTGTGCTTGCTCTCCTAGCGGGGGATACCCAAGGTATCCCCAGGAAAGGCCACCACGTTAGATGGAAAGAGGGAAGTGGGGATGCAACACTGGGGTAGGTGGATGCACTATCAGACCAAAACTGCGATCCTGTGACTAGGGAAAGGAAGGACGCTCTTGGGGAACTGGGGGAAAAGCGGGATACCGTGATGATACGCAGATATCAGGTGGGGATTGAAGGTGCCAGAACCTGGTTGAGACCTCCCCAGAAGTAGTACACTGGCGCCACCACGCCAAACCTGTGCCAGTGACAACTGCCGCCGCCGGGTTCAAAACTTCGGGTTGGTTTTGAAAGTCCGACTTTGGACTGGCTGCCGCAGCGCCACCTGGGAAACTGAGGTCGCCTCTTGCGAACACAACCGGCGATGGAGGCGGTGGAACTACCTTTCTCTAGAAGAGACACGTACATGCACACCCCCACCGTGTAGCTTGCCGGGAAACTGAGTCTTCCTGATTTCGTGTGGCTGTCTCCAAGGAGGAAACGAACTACGCATCCCAAGATGCATCGCGCATAGGCAATATGGTCCCGCTACTGGACCCATTTCCTACCTGGGAAATGGAGTCGAAGCTGACTCAAAACGTAACGGCCCAATTGTCCTTGAGACTTCATTCCCCAGCAAGCTCAGCGTGTAACGTGCGCTATGGAGCCGAAAGTCGCAGAGCTGAAGCAGAAGATCGAGGACACGCTATGTCCTTTTGGCTTCGAGGTTTACCCCTTCCAGGTTAGTTTATCCCTCCTGCTGTTCTAGGGCGAGTGTGAGGCCTGAAGGTTAAGGTGTGGGCCAGGCTGAGGCCTAGACTGGCCCTCTCCAGCCTGGCCTGAACTTTCTGTTTCAGGTGGCATGGTACAATGAACTCTTGCCTCCAGCCTTCCACCTACCGCTGCCAGGACCTACCCTGGCCTTCCTGGTACTCAGCACGCCTGCCATGTTTGACCGGGCCCTCAAGCCCTTCTTGCAGAGCTGCCACCTCCGAATGCTGACTGACCCAGTGGACCAGTGTGTGGCCTACCATCTGGGCCGTGTTAGAGAGGTGAGGAAGGCTCAGTTTTCCCCCAGCTCCCAGACAGTACCCTCTATTTTGTCCACTGTTCCAGAGCCTCCCAGAGCTGCAGATAGAAATCATTGCTGACTACGAGGTGCACCCCAACCGACGCCCCAAGATCCTGGCCCAGACAGCAGCCCATGTAGCTGGGGCTGCTTACTACTACCAACGACAAGATGTGGAGGCTGACCCATGGGGGAACCAGGTGAGAGGGAAAATGTAAATAGAGGCTGAGATCATGACCTTGCTTTTCTTCACCCTCTCCCCAGCGCATATCAGGTGTGTGCATACACCCCCGATTTGGGGGCTGGTTTGCCATCCGAGGGGTAGTGCTGCTGCCAGGGATAGAGGTGCCAGATCTGCCACCCAGAAAACCTCATGACTGTGTACCTACAAGAGCTGACCGTATCGCCCTACTCGAAGGCTTCAATTTCCACTGGCGTGATTGGACTTACCGGGATGCTGTGACACCCCAGGAGCGCTACTCAGAAGAGCAGAAGGCCTACTTCTCCACTCCACCTGCCCAACGATTGGCCCTATTGGGCTTGGCTCAGCCCTCAGAGAAGCCTAGTTCTCCCTCCCCGGACCTTCCCTTTACCACACCCGCCCCCAAGAAGCCTGGGAATCCCAGCAGAGCCCGGAGCTGGCTCAGCCCCAGGGTCTCACCACCTGCATCCCCTGGCCCTTGATTTTCTCCCATGTGGACCCTGATTTATGGTGGTACTTGCTAGGACTTAATTGGCTTTGGCAAAGCAAAAGGTTTTGAGTACAAGATTACTATTTTTGATAATATAGTAGAGATCTTCCATGAAGATAACAAGGCTCAAGGAAGTTAGGTTTGGCCAAGATAAAGGCCAGGGAACCAGAATTCCCATCTGCCTTCAAATGAGTTTTTTTTTTTTTTTTAGACAGAGTCTTACTCTGTCACCTAGGCTGGAGTGCAGTGGCACAGTCTCTACTCACTGCAACCTCTGCCTCCTGGGTTCAAGCAATTATCTGCCTCAGCCTCCTGAGTAGCTGGGATGACAGGTGCCTGCCACTACACCTGGCTAATTTTTTGTATTTTTAGTAGAGATGGGGTTTCATCATATTGGCCAGGCTGGTCTTTAACTCCTGACCTCGTGATCCACCCATCTTGGCCTCCCAAAGTCCTGGGATTACAGGAATGAGCCACCGCACCCAGCCAAGACTCTATCTGTTCCCATTTCTAAGCAGTTCCCCAAGATGTTGTTACAGGGCCTAAGGGGCAAATATCCTCTAAAGAGTACCTACCAGCAGGGTGTGGTGGCTCCCGCCTGTAATCCCAGCACTCTGGGAGGCCGAGGCAGGTGGATCATGAGGTCGAGTTTGAGACCAGCCTGGCCAATACAGTGAAACCCCGTCTCTACTAAAAATGCAAAGTTAGCCGGGCATGGTAGCGCAGGCCTGTAGTCCCAGCTACTCAGGAGGCTGAGGCAGTAGAATCATTTGAACCAGGGAGGCAGAGATTGCAGTGAGCCGAGATTGCATGGCTGCACTCTAGCCTGGGTGACAGTGTGAGACTCTGTCTCAAAAAAAAAAAAAAAAGTACCTACCTCAGGTAGGGACTGAATAAACACGTGTAAGGCACTTTGGAAAAATACCTGGCATATATAGTAAGCAGTATGTTGGCCATTACCAAAGGCCCTGGGAATTCTGTACTGCTGCTCATGGGTGTAGTCGGTTCTAGAGGGGTGGGCAGGTGGGAGTAGCTGAGGAAGACAAGTGGCTGGAATGGTATCACATGATACACAGAAGTATCCTCAGTTCTGAATCTACCTTGGCCTCAAGGGCCCAGGAGAATAACTTTTCCCAGCTGACAGCCTCTCTGAGGACAATGACATATGAATGAGGATCAAAACGAGCTTTGGCCAGGCACTGTGGCGCTCACCTGTAATCCCACCATTTTGGGAGGCTGAGGCGGAGGACCGCCTGAGGCAAGGAATTCAGAACCACTCTGGGCAACATAATGACACTAAAAAAGACTATCTCTAATCAAGGCTAGAACCAAGGGAAGGCTAAGAATTGCCCAGTACTGTGCAACTACGAAAGCCCTACCCAAGGCCACCAGCCTTGTCTTCCTCTTTCCTCTGTCAGTTCAAAAAGAACAGAAACCTCCAGCTCTTTTACATAGCAGGTACCAGGCATTTATCAGAAGAGGCCAAGCTTCTGGTTCCCATGCAGCCCTTTGAATAGTGTGTCTAAACAAAAATAGGTGTCCAAGTAGTCACACTGAGACTTTAACTGGTAACCCAGCCTGTGGCGTCAGTCGCAGTGCTCTGGCCAACACTATAGCAGGGCTTATTCTTCTCCCTCATGTGTAGTGAAACAAAATGTAACACCTTGGGTTCATTCAGTTCCATTCCCTATATCTACCTGTGTCAATATAATTCCCTGATTTGGAGGCAGCTCTCCTCATTTTCCCCAAAACAGGGAAAGCAAGGAGTAAATTCCTCTTAAAATCAAAAGCTAATAATATGCTTCCTAAAATAAAGACTCATCAAGGTCTCAGTTCAAGTTTAATACAAACTACAAAAGATTAATGGGTTGCTCTACTAATACATCATACAAACCAGTAGCCTGCCCACAACGCCAACTCAGGCCATTCCTACCAAAGGAAGAAAGGCTGGTCTCTCCACCCCCTGTAGGAAAGGCCTGCCTTGTAAGACACCACAATTCGGCTGAATCTGAAGTCTTGTGTTTTACTAATGGAAAAAAAAAATACAGAAGAGGTTTTGTTCTCATGGCTGCCCACCGCAGCCTGGCACTAAAACAGCCCAGCGCTCACTTCTGCTTGGAGAAATATTCTTTGCTCTTTTGGACATCAGGCTTGATGGTATCACTGCCAGGTTTCCAGCCAGCTGGGCACACTGCAAGAGAAAGGCACCACTAATTAATAACCTTCTCAATGGTATGCACCACCATTCTCCTATGGACAAAACCAGTTCTGCACCTGAACACTCAGATACCAGGAAACCTACCCCTGCAATCAGTCTTAGATCATTCACCCTTTTAGTATGAGCTAACCATTTTACAAACATATAATCATCACCACAGCCTTAAGATACTATCATGCCTAATTTATTCATGTAGCACTTGAAATTTAAATTTTCCACAAAAAAAGGCAAAGTTTAAATAATTTGCCAACACTCTCTAATCCTTAAGGGGAAAAAAAAGCTAAATAAACGACACACATAGGACTATGTAAACCCTTAACACTAAACTGTTTCTGACAGCCCTTCAGAGCTCTGAAGACAGCAAACTCAGTCTGCCTTCTCAGCATTCTTCTAACTCTACCAAACTGGATAGCCTGAACCTTATAAAGGATCAAGAACTTAACAGAAGCCCCCGCTTGTTTCATTAAGTAACTGCCATCTACCCCTTGGTAAGCAAAAGGCAGAGTTTGAAATTTTTCATAGATTTATACAGAAAGCACAGCCTTCAACCTTTTCCTGACAATGCCTAAGAATGTGCCTCAGGCTAGCCTGAAGAAAATGAGGCAAGGGGACTAATCTCTTATTTTTCTTTTTTTTTTTTTTTTTTTTTTTTTTTGAGATGGAGTCTCCCTCTGTTGCCCAGGCTGGAGTACGGTGGCGCAATCTCCACCTCCGTCTCACTGCAACCTCGGTCTCCCGGGTTCAAGCGATTCTCCTGCATCAGCCTCCCAAATAGCTAGGATTACAGGCGCCCACCACCACACCTGGCTAATTTTTGAGACAGTCTCACATTGTCGCCCAGGCTGGAGTGCAGTGGCGCGATCTCAGCTCACTGCAAGCTCCACCTCCGGGGTTCATGCCATTCTCCTGCCTCAGCCTCCCGAGTAGCTGGGACTATACAAAAATAGTGGGGCGTGGTGGTGGACCCCTGTAGTCCTAGCTACTCAGGAGGCTGAGGCAAGAGAATCACTTGAACCCAGGAGGTGGAGGCTGCAGTGAGCTGAGATCACACCACTGCACTCCAGTCTGGGCGACAAAACAAGACTCTGTCTCAAAAAAAAAAAGTGTTTGGCATTCATTGGCTCTTAAATGGTACCTATTTAAGAGGCTGTACATGTTCCAGTGGGATGGGAAGCAGCAGAGACCAACAGAGTCTGAAGAAGCAAGCTTCTGAGTTATGAAAGCCTGGGTTCAGGAGACTAACCTATATGTAGGTTCCTAGGAAAGTCCAGTTAAAGGGCCTACTTTGCCACTGCTGCCTCCTTCTTAATGCTGAACCTCATCTCCCACAAGGGGGCAGTCTCAGCAGGTGTCAGCTGAGCCATGTGTCATCTGTCCAGGCTAACTGCCCACACATCCTTCTGCAAAGGGTACCTCTTGGTTATCAGTGCTCACTGATCCCTATATAATCAGACTCTAATCCCTGTAAAAAGATTACTTGGTGCTAGCCAAGCTAGCACCTTTGGGTCTTCCCAAACATACACCACTAATCCAGACTCTAATAACTTCATTTCCTTTAAATTACAAGATCAGAGCTGAAATAGGCCTTAGAAAGCTAGTCTGGGCTGGGCGCAATGGCTCAGGGGAGGCGGAGGTTGCAGTGAGCCAAGACTGCGCCACTGCACTCCAGCCTGGGCAACAGAGCAAGACTCCATCTTGCAAAAAATAAATAAATAAATAAAAATATGAACTATATGGATTAACCTCTTCTCTCAATAAAGTTATTTAAAAAATGGCATGCTTTATCTCTAGAGGTGATTCCCAACCATTTTGTTTTGCCCTAATACATCTGTGAGATCATCCTACATTCAGTAAGTTAGATCTTTGGGAGTGACTGATTCTAAATGAGCAGGACAGAAGAGAGGAGTATGTATACTTTGAATAAAAAGCCTTTATATTCTCCTTCCCAAGCTTTTCCATTACCCTCACCCTCA